GTGAATTCCTTAGAAACAAACCACAGGACGAGTAGATGTGAATGGTTTTTGCAGTTTCTTCATCAGATTGAGGATTAGCTCAAGCCCCAGTGAGTGGTTAGCCTACTTTTGATTTTTTTTTTGTTTTTGAGACTTGAGTTTCGTTCTTGTCACCTAGGCTGTGAAGTGCTGTGATGAGATTTTGGCTCATTGTAACTTCCACCTCCCGGGTTCAAGAGATTCTCCTGCTTCAGCCTTCCGAGTAGCTGGAATTACAGGTGCCCGCCACCATGTGCGGCTAATTTTTGTATTTTTAGTAGAGATGGGGTTTCACCATGTCGGTCAGGCTGGCCTTGAACTCCTGATCTCAGGTGATCCGCCTGCCTCGGCCTCCCAAAGTGCTGGGATTACAGGCGTGAGCCACTGCGCCTGGCCGATTTTTTTTTTTTTCTTCTTACAAGATGACGCCTTCCCTATAGGCTGCTTTGAGAAAGCTGCAGCCTCGGAGTTTCTGCAAGGCCTGAACTGGAATCTCCCTCCCCTTCAGTTGCCCTTTTTGCCTCTTCACGTTTGGGGGTTCCCTGTGACCAAACTTAAGGGCAGTGAGCTGTCTGGCCTCTGAACTGACACCACCAGTGGCCAACTAGTACCACCTCCAGTGACGTCAGAGGAGTCCAGACCTATTCACAATTCAAAGCCCTAAAAACACTGAGGGGTTGGCCGTTGGTTTCCAGTTGTCCAAGCCTGTGAGTGGCTATGCGTCCTGGTTGGGTGCTCAAAGCAAGGAGGTGAAAGGCGACCAGCATTGGCGAATGGGGTAAGACTTGCACAGGCCCAAGGCTAGGAGTTGGGGTTTCGGGCCTGAATTGGGGCCCGGAGCACCCCTTTACGTGGCGCCCCGGGTCCCGTCCGACCCTGGGGAGACGCGGGTGGCTGGGATGGCAGGATGAGCGCGCCCTGGAGGCGAGCCAGGCCCGTCACCACCTCCCAGCGGCCCCGCCCCTCCCCGCAGGTCCCTCCCCTCTCCGCAGGCCCCGCCGCCGCCGCCATCTTTGTTGGGGGCAGCCAGGCCTGGCTCGAGATGCCGAAGTCGTGCGCGGCCCGGCAGTGCTGCAACCGCTACAGCAGCCGCAGGAAGCAGCTCACCTTCCACCGGTAAGAGGCGGGGACCCGGGGGCGCGGGAGGCCTGGGCCTCACACCCCGTGCCTCTGCCCTTAGGTTTCCGTTCAGCCGCCCGGAGCTGCTGAAGGAATGGGTGCTGAACATCGGCCGGGGCAACTTCAAGCCCAAGCAGCACACGGTCATCTGCTCCGAGCACTTCCGGCCAGAGTGCTTCAGCGCCTTTGGAAACCGCAAGAACCTAAAGCACAATGCCGTGCCCACGGTGTTCGCCTTTCAGGACCCCACACAGGTAGGAGGGCACTGCACCTTCCGTCTGGTCACGTCTGCATCCACTCTGTGTGTGTCTCTTGTAGCAGGTGAGGGAGAACACAGACCCTGCCAGTGAGAGAGGAAATGCCAGCTCTTCTCAGAAAGAAAAGGTGAGTGCACCGGGCCAGGTACTTGAATGTTTGAGGGCCCTGCATGTGCAGGGCTGTAGTGCAGACTTCACCCTGCCGTTCCCAGGTCCTCCCTGAGGCGGGGGCCGGAGAGGACAGTCCTGGGAGAAACATGGACACTGCACTTGAAGAGCTTCAGTTGCCCCCAAATGCCGAAGGCCACGTAAAACAGGTAAGACTGAGTGCAAAGGTGGTCTGTGGTTGATTTCCTAACTTGGGGTCTATTTATTTCTCAGGCAATGTTGTTTAATGTAGAAAATGGAACCCCAGCTTCACGTGAAGCCTTGTGGTTGAGTGAGGAGTGAAGGATGGGGAGGAGGCCTCTGGGGAAGGGGTTCCCTCCCTCCTGAAGATGAACACACAATACACGGAAGAGCGCCAGCCTCTGCTTTCAGGAAAGGTTTATTGTGGTGAGTGCCTTCTGTACAGTCGACTGCAAATGAAACGCAGAGGATGGGTGCCCAGAAGCACCTGCGGCAGAGGCGCACGGGAAGCCCGGGGCCCAGGCTCATGCAACACGACGCTCACCGCGGCTCGGGCCGTGGGGCCGTCAGAGAAACCTTTTTAAAAAATGGAGATGAATGTTACAGAATTGGACAACCCGAACTGCTTTTCAAAACCAGAGGAAGGAGGTTCTTAGCCGTTACTCAGATACCAGTGCTGGGGAGGGAGGCCTGACTTCAGCAACAGCTGTGGGTGGGCTGGAGGCCGGCGCAGCTTGGGGCCCCCCGCGCCAGCTGTCTCAGCCACCACCTGTGCGGCGCTTGCTCCGAGGGGTCAGCAAGAGCAACTGATGGCTGCCACTTCCAGGCCCCGAGAGACAGGCCTCACGTAACTTTACTGCAGCCGAGGTCCAGGCCGTGGAGGGGGTCCTAGCTCCGCTGCATTCTGCATCCCAAGTGGGCACGTGGAGGAAGGGTCTGAAGGAAGGCTCCGGAGCACAGGCCCTGGTGTTCCTGTGAGGACGCTGGACCTGCAGGAGCGGGGAGCTGCAGTGCCACCTGCTGGGTACCACGGGCCGGGCCTGGGGTCCACGCCTTTGGGTTGGGTGTGTCTGATGTCTTGCCAAGCGCCTGGTCCTGTCCTCTTGAGCTGCCCTTGCCCAGCACTGCACTCTGGAGGTGGGTGGTGCAGGCGGTGGAGGGACACAGGCCAGCTCAAGCCCGCTGGTGGCAGGGCGTTTTCCCACCGGGATACGGGAAGCCACCTGTGTCAGGGCTAGGCCCTGGGATCGGGAGTTACACTACCCTGTCCCAAGCCGAGGGGGCCGGTGGAATGACTTGAGCAGCTCTGGGAGTGGGGAAAAAAGACGACTAATTTCCAAACCCGTTTGTTCTCAGATAAAAAGCAGTTTTATAAACCCGCAATCTGCTCCAGATTCAAGCAGTAATATTTCAGCAAGAGGAGGTGGTCATGGGAAGCCAGCACAGCAGAGGCTCCCTGACCGGGAGGCCTGCCTGCTTTTCAGGTTGTTTCCCATGTTCAGCGTGGACTGCAGAAGTGGCTCACGCTCCTGTGGTGAGGGCAGGGTGCTCCACAGACACCTCCAGACCCAGCCAAGAACTACAGGGCGGCGGGCTGCGGTCAGCACGTGTGCTCGGGACACAGCGGAGTCAGGGCCAGAGCCCTTCCCTCCAGGAACTGATCCTTGGGAAAACAGCCATGGGCCAGGCTGCAGTCTGGTTCCCAGTGGGGCTGCCTCAGTCCTACCCCCAGCACCCTCAAAAGCTGGGGTGTCTGCATGTCCCTTCACATAATTGATAATGGTACCACCTTCTATAATAATAATATAAAATAAAAACATCTGATGTCTGGGTTTTTTCATTTCCAAATTTGTAGACTCC